CTGATAGAAGAAACAGTCTCTGCCCTGGAGAGCCCCTTGTCCAAGGGTATAGAGAGTTATTGCAGGCTCAAGAAAGAGACAAAAGTCACTTGCGATGCATGCAGTTAGCAAATATCTATTGAGGGCCCTCTCTGTATGTGCCCAGCAATGGAGTGGGTGCCAAGGGTACAGGGGGAAGGGGGCCTGTCCCTGTCCTCAAAGTGCTGTACCTGAGCAGTCACAAAATAGTATGGTGGTGGGTGCCACGAGACAAGAAGGTGGGGCCCCCAAGCAGGCTGTCTGGATGTGCTGCCACCTGGAAGTCCCCTCTCTGCACCCCTGGCACTTCCCAGGTGCATCCACCTTCTGCAGCTCCCATTTCGTCCTCCTTGCTCATAGCTGGTTGCTTACCTAAGGTCTCTGACCAGTCCATAGCCTATTCACCTCAAAACCCTGCGCTGAGGAAGCGCTCAGTGACCGAGGAAAGAAGGGAAGCAGGAAGGAAGGAAAAAGGAGAGAATCTCTGCCACCACCACCCTGTGCCAGTCACAGGGCGCAGTCTAGGAGCCGCCTGGAGACCCACGCTGACCTGGCTTTCCCTCAGAGCTGGGAGCATGGGATGTGAGGAGCCCCTGGGTCAGCCTGTGCCCTTCTCCTCCCCTCTTCCTGTCGTTTTCTACGTCTAATTCAGACTAGGTGTGTCTGTGGCTCTTCGGAGAGGAAACAAGACATTTCACACTGACACTTCTCCCCACCCTCCTCAGATAGCCCATTTCCACGTTGTTTGGGGGCAGGATGGGTCCTCTGGGTGGGAAGAGGGTGTGGAGGATGGAAAGAGCCGGTAAGAAGGAGAAAGTCCCGCCTCGGAGGGCTCGGGTGGGGCAGGAGGAGAGGCTGCCTCCAGTCACAGAGCCCGGAGGCAGAGGCCTCCCAAGGTGCCATGCTCTTCAGGAGGGTCTGAGGAGGAGGGAGGGGCGGCAGAGTGGGCCTGTGCTTGGAGACGTCACCCCGGGCTTTATAAAAGGGATGTGATCAGGGAGCTGGGGAGAACTCTTGAGACCGGGAGCCCAGCTGCCCACCCTCTGGACATTCACCCAGCCAGGTGGTCTCGTCACCTCAGAGGCTCCGCCAGACTCCTGCCCAGGCCAGGACTGAGGCAAGGTAGGCACACTGCAGTGTCCACCCCTGGGAAGGACCTAGTCTTTGTTCCCTCTCTCTGTCTCAGCCTCAAGGCACTTCTAGGACCTGCCTCTTCTCACCAAGATGAACTCACTGGTTTCTTGGCAGCTACTGCTTTTCCTCTGTGCCACCCACTTTGGGGAGCCATTAGAAAAGGTGGCCTCTGTGGGGAATTCTAGACCCACAGGTATGTATCCTCTGGGGAAAGGAGTGGGAGGGCCGGCCTCATCTTTCTGTGCCCTCTGTCCTAGGCCAGCAGCTAGAATCCCTGGGCCTCCTGGCCCCCGGGGAGCAGAGCCTGCCGTGCACCGAGAGGAAGCCAGCTGCTACTGCCAGGCTGAGCCGTCGGGGGACCTCGCTGTCCCCGCCCCCCGAGAGCTCCGGGAGCCCCCAGCAGCCGGGCCTGTCCGCCCCCCACAGCCGCCAGATCCCCGCACCCCAGGGCGCGGTGCTGGTGCAGCGGGAGAAGGACCTGCCGAACTACAACTGGAACTCCTTCGGCCTGCGCTTCGGCAAGCGGGAGGCGGCACCAGGGAACCACGGCAGAAGCGCTGGGCGGGGCTGAGGGCGCAGGTGCGGGGCAGTGAACTTCAGACCCCAAAGGAGTCAGAGCATGCGGGGCGGGGGCGGGGGGCGGGGACGTAGGGCTAAGGGAGGGGGCGCTGGAGCTTCCAACCCGAGGCAATAAAAGAAATGTTGCGTAACTCACTGACGTGTGGTCTGCGGCTCATTTTTGCAAG